AGACTTATGTGGCCAAAGGTTTGGGTTTTTCCCCTCCACACTAAGCAGCAGACACCAGCTGGGTGTCCTCCAATTCAATCCCAACAGTATCTACCTGGAGATAGTGTCAGATCCCATAGGTTGAGGGCTCAGTCCCCAAGACCGCCCCCACCTTCAGACAGCAATGGCAAGTCTGGGCCTCTGAAACTTCCGACCAACCCGCTTCAAGTTGGGGTTCCCACGACCCCCCTCTTTGGATTATGTTAACTCACTGGAGCAGTTCACAGAACTCAGGGAAACACATTCACCGGTTTCATATAAAGGATATGACCAAGGATACAGATGAGATGAGCAGGGTGGGGAATGGGGAAGAAGCTCCGAGGTTCCTTGCCTACCCTGGGCCACCACCCTCCAGGAACCTCTACGTATTCAGCTGTCAGAGGCTCTGCAAACCCTCTCCTCTTGGGTTTTTATGGAAGCTTCTGGACATCAGCATCCCTTCCCCCAGGGTATATGGTGGGACCTTCTCTGGGAAGGGACTTAAGACCCATAATCAGAAATGTGGAAGGAGATTAGAGTCCTGCTTTGGGGCAGGTAAAAGGAGGGCAGGAGAAGGGGAGAGTCTGTTTCCTGAGGCCTAACACACCCAACATTATCACAGAACATTGTAACAAGGGCTATAGGAGTTACGACCCAGGAACTGTGGATGAAAACCAATACATATATATATCATAACACCACAGCCTCCTAGAGGAAAGTGACCGTGGAAGGGTCTGGTGAGAGCTGGCGGGAGACAAGAGTGCATTCCACGCAGCCCAAAAGCCTTGCGTGCTTTGAGAACAGCAGGTGGAAAGTGGGTAAGCGGCCACTAGAGGGAATTAAACAGCTTCGGACAGCGGACTCGGCAGCGCAGCAAGAAAGCTCCGGAATCCGGATTCGAGGCTTCCCGGGCTGCACCGGAGTCTCCAGCAGAGGGCGCGATTCCGCCCGCTGGCCTTAGGTCGTCAGAGCGCCGGCGCGGGAAGCGCTTCCGGGCAGGGGCGGGGCTTCCGGCGGCGCCTCAGGTCGCGGGGCGCCTAGGCCTGGGTTGTCCTTTGCATCTGCACGTGTTCGCAGTCGTTTCCGCGATGCTGCCTCTGCTGCGCTGCGTGCCCCGTGTGCTGGGCTCCTCCGTCGCCGGCCTCCGCGCTGCCGCGCCCGCCTCGCCTTTCCGGCAGCTCCTGCAGCCGGCACCCCGGCTGTGCACCCGGCCCTTCGGGCTGCTCAGCGTGCGCGCAGGTTCCGAGCGGCGGCCGGGCCTCCTGCGGCCTCGCGGACCCTGCGCCTGTGGCTGTGGCTGCGGCTCGCTGCACACCGACGGTGAGGTTTAGCGGGCCGGGGGTGTGGTTTGCTTCCTTTTTATGTATCTGGATTTCTTTTCTAGGAGACAAAGCTTTTGTTGATTTCCTGAGTGATGAAATTAAGGAGGAAAGAAAAATTCAGAAGCATAAAACCCTCCCTAAGATGTCTGGAGGTTGGGAGCTGGAACTGAATGGGACAGAAGCGAAATTAGTGCGGAAAGTTGCCGGGGAAAAGTAAGTACTGGTCTGGGGATCCCAGGGCAGCATTTGCCTTGTCTGTTTTCCCTTGCCGTTTTAGAATCACGGTCACTTTCAACATTAACAACAGCATCCCACCAACATTTGATGGTGAGGAGGAACCCTCGCAAGGGCAGAAGGTTGAAGAACAGGAGGTAAGCTAATACTATAATCAGCTTTTACCTCACAGCAGCATGTATTGACTTCTTGTTTCCCCAGCCTGAACTGACATCAACTCCCAATTTCGTGGTTGAAGTTATAAAGAATGATGATGGCAAGAAGGCCCTTGTGTTGGACTGTCATTATCCAGAGGATGAGGTATGCAGGATGGAGTGCTAGCCTCTTGGCACCCCTTCAGTTTCCCAATATTGTTTCTTCTCAGGTTGGACAAGAAGACGAGGCTGAGAGTGACATCTTCTCTATCAGGGAAGTTAGCTTTCAGTCCACTGGCGAGTCTGAATGGAAGGATACTAATTATACACTCAACACAGATTCCTTGGACTGGGTGAGTGCTTGATAAGGTGGGGGAACCTTTTGTTTTTTTAACTAGTAAATATTGTTCTTTGCAGGCCTTATATGACCACCTAATGGATTTCCTTGCCGACCGAGGGGTGGACAACACTTTTGCAGATGAGCTGGTGGAGCTCAGCACAGCCCTGGAGCACCAGGAGTACATTACTTTTCTTGAAGACCTCAAGAGTTTTGTCAAGAGCCAGTAGAGCAGACAGATGCTGAAAGCCATAGTTTCATGGCAGGCTTTGGCCAGTGAACAAATCCTACTCTGAAGCTAGACATGTGCTTTGAAATGATTATCATCCTAATATCATGGGGGAAAAAATACCAAATTTAAATTATATGTTTTGTGTTCTCATTTATTATCATTTTTTTCTGTACAAATCTATTATTTCTAGATTTTTGTATAACATGATAGACATAAAATTGGTTTATCTCCTCCAAGGCAGTTTGTCTTTTTCTATTCCTCCCCCTTC